TTGAACTGTTGAACAGGAAGATGACCATCTGGCTGAATGTACAGGAGGGAATTCCTGCCTGGGCAACAGTTGCACTAGTGACCTTTAAGCAGGTATCTTCCAATTTTAAGGTTTCTAGACTGTTCAACTCAGCTAACTTGACCTCTGAATATATGAGTTATGGTGTTACAAAAATTATTAGACAGTTCATTTATTGACTTACCTAAAATAACTGCATGGTGAAGTTTATGATAAGCAAGATTTTAGAAACTGAGAAGTGGGAAGGCAGGTTTTACACTGAAAATCCAGATACCATCCAAACCAATTAATGGCACTTAGAACAAAAGGGAAGGGAGGGGCCGGCAGCGGTGGCTCACGCCTGTAATCCCAGCACTTTGGGAGGCCGAGGCGGGCGGATCACGAGGTCAGGAGATCGAGACCATCCTGGCTAACACGGTGAAACCTCGTCTCTACTAAAAATCAAAAAATTAGCCGGGCGTGGTGGCGGGCGCTTGTAGTTCCAGCTACTTGGGAGGCTGAGGCGGGAGAATGGCGTGAACCCGGGAGGCGGAGCTTGCAGTGAGCCGAGATTGAGCCACTGCACTCCAGCCTGGGCGACAGAGCCAGACTCCGTCTCGAAAAAAAAAAAAAAAGGGAAGGGAGGTTTGTAAGTAGTGTGTGCGTACGTGTGAGAGAGAAACAGAGAAGAGAGAGAGTCATTCATGCGAATAATGTGTCCTGGGCAACTGAGCGTTGTCACAGAAAGCATAAAACGCTCTACATTTTTGCTTTACACATACTTGCTCAGTCGGATTCTTCACGTCCAGCATTACTGCAGGCGGAAACCAGGGCCCAGGCCTGGTGAACAGCCTTCCGGAAGACGATTCCGGACCCGGACACCCACGACAGCCTCAGGGGGCAGCTGACCTAGGGCTGCCTAAGGCGGAAGTGGGAGCCCCTAGCCGCCCGGGCGGAACTACAGCTCCCAGAGGCCCCCGCGGCGCTGCGCACGCGCGCTGGCGTGGCGGCAGCGCCGCTGCAGGACGCAGGGAAGCCAACAGGCGAGTGGCGAAGGTGGCGGCAGCGGCGGCGGGGGCAGTCACCGGCTAGGGCGACGGCTCCGAGGCCGAGTGGCGGTCCGACAGAGTCCTCCGTGTCCTCCCCCGCATGACCCCCTTGGTGAGTACGCGTCCCGATTTAGTCCGCGGGCTAGAACTGTTGTTTTTTTTTTTTTGGTTGTAAGTTTATTCAATGCAAAAGAATCCTCTCCAATTTTACTGAGGTGGCTGACCACGTCCACGACCAAATCCGTCTCAACTGGAATTTGGCTGCTGACCCAGCCCCAGCCTCAGCTTTCTTGTCGGCACTAAGTGGCACAGCACTCCATCTGTAGGTATGTCTGTCAGCACTCCATCTGTAGGTATGATTTTTTCCTTTTTCCTTTTTTTTTTCTTTAGGGGTAAGTGTACTGGAGAGAGTTGGTTATACATTCTAGGAATCTCAAAGGTAAAGTATGATTTAAAAATATTTTTTTAAAATACTTATTTTATTTTATTTTATATCTTTTGAGATGGAGTCTTGCTCTGTCACCTAGGCTGGAGTGCATTGGTGTGATCACGGCTCACTGCAACCTCTGCCTCCCAGGTTCAAACAATTCTCCTGCCTCAGCCTCTTGAGTAGCTGGGATTACAGGTATGTGCCACCATGTCCAGCTAGTTTTTGTATAAACTTTAAATCTTTATCTTTTTACTCTTAGTGATCAGCCTTTGAGCCTTTCCCACATTGAAGATGGTGAAACTAGATATTCATACTCTGGCTCATCACCTCAAGCAGGAACGCTTATATGTAAACTCTGAGAAACAGCTCATTCAGAGGCTCAATGCAGATGTACTTAAGACAGCTGAAAAGTTGTATCGTACAGCATGGATTGCGAAGCAACAGAGAATCAATTTGGATCGGCTTATCATAACCAGGTAAAGAGATGATTTTCAGGTTTTAAGTTTTGTGCTTGTTTGCTCTTTTTTTTTTTTTTTTTAGTGCTGAAGCTTCCCCTGCTGAATGTTGCCAACATGCCAAAATTTTGGAAGATACACAATTTGTTGATGGGTATAAGCAATTGGGATTTCAGGAGACTGCTTATGGAGAATTCTTGAGTCGATTGAGGGAAAATCCTCGTCTTATTGCCTCCTCTTTGGTTGCTGGAGAGAAACTTAATCAGGAGAACACACAAAGTGTTATTTACACAGTTTTTACCTCCCTGTATGGCAATTGCATCATGCAAGAAGATGAAAGCTACCTCCTTCAGGTTTTGCGATACTTGATTGAATTTGAACTTAAAGAAAGTGACAACCCTAGGCGACTTTTGAGGAGAGGAACTTGTGCCTTCAGCATCTTATTTAAACTTTTTTCTGAAGGACTGTTTTCTGCCAAACTTTTCCTCACAGCCACTTTACATGAGCCAATTATGCAACTGCTTGTTGAAGATGAAGATCACCTGGAAACAGATCCAAACAAGCTAATTGAGAGGTTCTCTCCATCTCAGCAGGAAAAACTCTTTGGAGAGAAGGGCTCAGATAGATTCAGGCAAAAAGTTCAAGAAATGGTGGAGTCCAATGAAGCAAAGCTAGTGGCTTTGGTGAACAAATTTATTGGTTATCTCAAACAGAACACATATTGTTTTCCACATAGTTTAAGGTGGATCGTGTCTCAGATGTACAAAACCCTCTCCTGTGTAGATAGGCTGGAAGTTGGGGAGGTCAGGGCAATGTGTACTGATCTCCTGTTGGCCTGCTTCATTTGTCCTGCAGTTGTCAATCCAGAACAATATGGAATAATTTCCGATGCTCCTATTAATGAAGTAGCACGATTTAATCTGATGCAGGTATGCTTTTGCTATTATTATTAACGTGGCATTTATGTCTCCCTACCACTGCTTTGGGTTGCAGGTAGGCCGCCTTTTGCAGCAGTTAGCAATGACTGGCTCTGAAGAGGGAGATCCCCGAACAAAGAGCAGCCTTGGAAAGTTTGACAAAGTAAGAATAAATATGATTTATAGAAAATTCTGAATGTTTCACTGTTTTTTTCCTGTTTTAACAGAGCTGTGTTGCCGCTTTCCTTGATGTTGTGATTGGGGGCCGTGCAGTGGAGACCCCTCCATTGTCTTCCGTCAATCTTCTGGAAGGATTGAGCAGAACTGTGGTTTATATAACCTACAGTCAGCTTATTACTCTGGTAATGGCTTCATTGTTTAAGAGAATTTCTCGTTTCATTAGCTAATGTTCTTTGCTTTTGCCAGGTGAATTTTATGAAGAGTGTGATGTCTGGAGATCAACTGAGAGAAGATAGAATGGCTCTTGACAATTTATTGGCAAACCTACCCCCGGCCAAGCCAGGAAAAAGTAGCAGTTTAGAAATGACTCCCTACAATACACCTCAGCTATCTCCAGCAACCACTCCAGCAAATAAAAAGAATCGATTACCTATAGGTAAAGAGAATTTCTCGTATTGGAGCTTTCTCTCTAAATTATTTTATTTGAAATTTTTTATTAGCAACTCGGAGCAGAAGCCGCACCAATATGCTAATGGACCTACATATGGACCATGAAGGATCATCTCAAGAAACCATTCAGGAGGTGCAACCAGAAGAGGTGTTGGTCATTTCCTTAGGTACAGGTCCCCAGCTTACTCCAGGGATGATGTCAGAAAATGAGGTATGAATCAGTTGCTTCTATAAATCAATATTTGATAAACCAAAATTGACATTTTATTTTTTAGGTCCTAAACATGCAGCTTTCGGATGGAGGACAAGGAGATGTCCCTGTTGATGAAAACAAACTCCATGGTAAACCTGATAAAACCTTGCGCTTTTCCCTCTGCAGTGATAATCTGGAAGGAATATCTGAAGGTGAAGGGTTACTTCATTCAAGGAGTTGTGTGAAAGATTGCTCACACTATAAACATTTCTCTAGGTCCTTCAAATCGCTCCAATTCAGTGTCCTCCCTAGACCTAGAAGGAGAGTCTGTGTCAGAACTTGGAGCAGGACCTTCTGGCAGTAATGGAGTTGAAGCTCTACAGCTGTTAGAACATGAGCAAGGTAAAGTGAAGTTGAACACAGTTGCCTAAGTAATTTTAAAAGTGCTTAATTTTGTTTTTGATAGCTACAACACAGGATAACCTTGATGATAAGCTAAGGAAGTTTGAAATTCGTGACATGATGGGATTAACAGATGATAGGGACATATCAGAAACAGTGAGTGAGACCTGGAGTACAGACGTCTTGGGAAGTGACTTTGACCCTAATATTGATGAAGATCGCTTGCAAGAAATTGCAGGTAACTGCCATTTAATGTCTCTGAAATATCACTGTTAACCCTTTGCTTCCCACTGGTTATACAGGTGCTGCAGCAGAGAACATGTTAGGCAGTTTGCTGTGCCTCCCAGGTTCAGGGTCAGTGCTTCTTGACCCCTGCACTGGTTCTACCATATCAGAGACAACAAGTGAAGCTTGGAGTGTAGAGGTATTGCCAAGTGACTCAGGTTAGTATGCTGTCATTGTTTGCTTTTTCATTCAAATGTAACATACCTCTTATCTTCTATTTAGAGGCCCCAGACCTAAAGCAGGAGGAGCGTCTGCAAGAACTGGAGAGCTGTTCTGGACTGGGTAGCACATCTGATGATACGGATGTCAGGGAGGTCAGTTCCCGCCCCAGCACACCAGGCCTCAGTGTTGTGTCCGGTATGTCTGTCTTGTTTTAAGGAGTAGGGATTTCCTGTTTATTTTTTACTATTGTTTTTTAAAGGCATAAGTGCAACCTCTGAGGATATTCCCAATAAGATTGAAGACCTGAGATCTGAGTGCAGCTCTGATTTTGGGGGTAAAGATTCTGTCACTAGTCCAGACATGGATGAAATAACTCACGGTAAGAGGGGGAAATGAGGATGACTTAAAAAACCTTTTCCAACTACATGTCCGTGTGAGGCCAGATTTTCTTTATATACTTCAGCCAAAACAACATTTTCAACACATTGAAGCAGAAGCAGACATGAGAATCCAGCTGTCTTCTAGTAAGCTGTACATTAAAAATACTTGCAAAAAAGGCTTGGTCTCACAGTTTCCCTCCTGTTTTAGGTGCCCACCAGCTGACCTCTCCTCCTTCTCAGTCAGAGTCTCTGCTGGCCATGTTTGATCCACTGTCTTCACATGAAGGTAAACCAGTGAAATGAACTTTTTCACTTATGTCAGTTACAAAACTTTTTTTCCTGTGTTGCAGGGGCTTCTGCTGTGGTAAGGCCAAAGGTTCACTATGCTAGGCCATCGCATCCACCACCAGATCCCCCAATCCTGGAAGGAGCTGTGGGAGGAAATGAGGCCAGGTTGCCAAACTTTGGTTCCCATGTTTTAACTCCAGCTGAAATGGAGGCATTCAAGCAAAGGCATTCTTACCCTGAGAGACTAGTTCGAAGCAGGAGCTCTGATATAGTATCTTCTGTCCGGAGACCCATGAGTGACCCCAGCTGGAACCGGCGTCCAGGAAATGAAGAGCGAGAACTCCCTCCAGCTGCAGCCATTGGTGCTACTTCTTTGGTGGCTGCACCTCATTCATCATCTTCATCCCCGAGTAAGGACTCCTCAAGAGGAGAGGTATGGGACATAGGCCGTGAAAAAGAATTATGACTCCAAATAAAGCCTCCAACTTTTTCTACAGACTGAAGAACGCAAAGATAGCGATGATGAGAAATCAGACAGGAACAGACCTTGGTGGAGAAAACGTTTTGTTTCAGCCATGCCTAAAGGTAATTTTATAAAATATTAGAACGCTGTATTAATGTCACACTACTGACTTTATTTAATTTCCAGCTCCTATACCATTTAGAAAGAAAGAAAAACAAGAAAAAGACAAAGATGATCTGGGGCCTGACAGATTCTCAACACTCACAGGTTTGTAGACCCATGGACTTCCTGGCTCCTTCGGCTAATTCTCTCACTCTCCTTTCCCTTGCAGATGATCCCAGCCCTAGACTCAGTGCACAAGCTCAGGTGGCTGAGGATATTCTGGACAAATACAGGAATGCCATTAAACGGACCAGCCCCAGTGATGGAGCAATGGCAAACTATGAAAGTACAGGTGATAATCATGACAGAGATTTGAGTAGTAAAGTATCCGTTTCTTGGGGGTGGGTTTTGTTTAGAGGTTATGGGTGATGGTGAAAGTGCACATGATTCTCCCCGTGACGAAGCACTGCAGAACATCTCGGCTGATGATCTCCCAGACTCTGCAAGCCAAGCAGCCCACCCGCAGGATTCAGCTTTCTCTTACAGGTATTTCTTTTATAGGATTTGGGACTTTAGGGAGAAATTAATGTATTTTCTACTCATTTTTCAGAGATGCAAAAAAGAAACTGAGGCTTGCTCTTTGCTCTGCGGACTCTGTTGCCTTCCCAGTGCTGACCCATTCAACAAGGAATGGTTTACCAGACCACACAGACCCAGAAGGTAAATTGCTGCAGGATCGTTTAATTTTTCCTAGAATAACAGAATTCTTGTATCTTTTATTTAGACAATGAAATTGTATGCTTCTTAAAAGTTCAAATAGCTGAAGCAATTAATTTACAAGATAAGAATCTAATGGCTCAACTTCAAGAAACAATGCGCTGTGTGTGCCGTTTTGATAATAGGACTTGTAGGAAACTGCTGGCTTCGATTGCTGAGGACTACAGGTAATATACCCCACCTGTTCAGCTTTTAAACCTCTGATGTCATGCAAAGTATTTTTCCTTTTAGAAAAAGAGCCCCATATATTGCTTATCTCACTCGTTGTCGACAAGGACTACAGACCACACAGGCTCACCTGGAAAGGCTATTGCAAAGAGTTTTGCGGGACAAAGAAGTGGCCAATCGATACTTTACCACTGTCTGTGTGAGATTACTGCTTGAGAGCAAAGAAAAGAAGATCAGGGAATTCATTCAAGGTAACTCAATACCTTTAGTTTAAGCATCTCTTAACTATTTAAAAATTATTATTTTGCTTTGGAGACTTTCAGAAACTCACCGCAGCTGACGATAAAACTGCTCAGGTAGAAGATTTTCTGCAGTTTCTTTATGGTGCAATGGCCCAGGATGTCATATGGCAAAACGCGAGTGAAGAACAGCTTCAAGATGCACAGCTGGCCATTGAGCGAAGCGTGATGAACCGGATTTTCAAGCTCGCCTTCTACCCTAATCAAGATGGGGACATACTTCGCGACCAGTAAGTACTTCTATGTTGAGTGCCTATGTGGAATGTTTACATGTGTATTTTGGGGGGTTTTCAGGGTTCTTCATGAACATATCCAGAGATTGTCTAAAGTAGTGACTGCAAATCACAGAGCTCTTCAGATACCAGAGGTAATACAGGTTTATATAGCATGGGTAATGTTAGAATCTGTATATTGTCTATGGTCTCACTTAGGTTTATCTTCGAGAAGCACCATGGCCATCTGCACAATCAGAAATCAGGACAATAAGTGCTTATAAAACCCCCCGGGACAAAGTGCAGTGCATCCTGAGAATGTGCTCTACGATTATGAACCTCCTGAGCCTGGCCAATGAGGACTCTGTCCCTGGAGCGGATGACTTTGTTCCTGTGTTGGTGTTTGTGTTGATAAAGGTGGGCCCCTTACTACTATCAGTTAAGGAGTTAATTGATTCTTTTTTATTTTTCACTTCTCTAGGCAAATCCACCCTGTTTGCTGTCTACTGTGCAGTATATCAGTAGCTTTTATGCTAGCTGTCTGTCTGGAGAGGAGTCCTATTGGTGGATGCAGTTCACAGCAGCAGTAGAATTCATTAAAACCATCGATGACCGAAAGTGACCAAGACCAAGGCCCACCAAGGCAGCAGACTGTTAATCAGACAAACAGATCTCTGAGAAGGTGCATCAGCTGCTTTGAAGGCTGAAGATTGTTTTGTATGATACTGCACAGCATCAGGCATTTTAAAGCAGATCTTTACTAAACAGGTTAATGAGCTAACAAGCAGGTTCTCTCGTCTTTGGGCTCTTTCCTTTCTGAGTTGCATATTCTATTTTCTTGTCCCCAAGTAGAGACTAGTACTACAAAAAGGGACCACATTTTTCAAGTATTTCTAAGTATAAAAAACAAAACAAAAATCTCTTAGGAAATGTCTAGACCTCCATTCTTGGATTCCCTTTCTTTCCTTTTATTTTAAAAAAGAACAGTACCCCTCTTTTAAGATGCTGTCTTACATTAATGAGCATCTAATGGAAAGAAGGTATGAGTTGCACTGAGGATTAGAATAGTGGTGCGTTAGTGGCATTATCTATAAATACACTCACCTAAATTGAAAGCTAAGAAGGAAATGTAAATATAATATATATTTATATTTGATGTAATATGGACATCTGCAGATTCTAATAAACAAGGACTATTGCTGATAGTAGGCTGTGACATACTGTCTTGTGAAATGGTTTCCTTGACAAAATTTAAGCTGAGCTTAAAAGCAAAAAACAAAAAGTACACAGAAATATTTATTAAAATGTAATACAGTTTATTGAACTTTCTAGGTATGGAGTTTGATGGACAGGGCTGCCTTTAATGAGTGTGAAGGTCACTAAGTCACTTAGACATCTCACCGTGGAAGTTTGTGAGCCTGCATTAGGAGATAGACTGATTACCATACATGACATAAAAAGGAACAGTGGATAGCTCATACTTTATGGTGGTTCTTCTCCTCCGAAATAATATACTGCAGAAATCCCAGACAGAGCTCCTTACAAACCTTTAATTGTAATATATTTTTGATGATTATTCACATTGAATGCACAGACCAAGAATTCAGTGAATGTCATTTTTTAAAAAACTAATTTGTATTGTCTGCTCTAGTGATACAAGTTTTACTAGTGATAAACTATTTTAATCAACCATACTATTCTTATGGAAAAAAATATCTATTTTGGCAGGTTTCTGTGCCTTTATTTCCCTCTTCTGAAAAAAAGTCTGTGTTTTCATAGTTTGGTTTGCATTGTATATCAATAATTAATCAGGAATGGGTTTTGGTGCCTGAAAAATTGGCCATGGAGGCACACCAAAGCTTCAAGCACAAGTCTTGTACATGGGCCATCACTGTCTGGTTTCACTTCGTGTGTTTCCTAAACACATTTAGCTGCTTTTTTAACAAACTCAGCCCCATACTTGAGTCCCTTGTTGTTGGGAGCATTTCCAGGCATCTTTTAAGGGAACTGTGACAAACAGCCTCGGGCAGATGAACACGGAGGCTCTCTGTTGTCTGTCTCTGAGATCTTTGTGTCTGGGAATGCCTAAAGATTTTATTTTTTTTTCTTTGTTTTTATTTTATTTTATTTTATTTTTTTGAGACAGAGTCTCACCCTGTTGCCCAGGCTGGAGTGCAATGGTGCGATCTTGGCTCACTGCAACCTCCACCTCCCAGTTCAAGTGATTCCCCTGCCTCAGCCTCGCGAGTAGCTAGGACTACAGGCGCATGTCACCAAGCCCGGCTAATTTTTGTATTTTTAGTAGAAACGGGGTTTCACCATGTTGGCCAGGATGATCCTCAATCTCCTGACCTCGTGATCCACCCGCCTTGGCCTCCCAAAGTGCGGGATTACAAGCGTGAACCACCCTGCCCAGCCAGAAACTAGATTTTCTTTATGCCTCCACCCCTTCTTATTCATTTACTTTACAATACCAAAATAACAAATTGCATAGGAGTGTGGGATGTGGTTTCTGCCTTCTAGAGAGAGATCAGAATTAAACTAGTACTATGAAATGTCCTTTTGAATGTTAGGTCAAGAAATCCATGTACAGAGTCGTGCACTTCATTGGCTGTAACTGTCAAACTTGCCTTGTATTAGAAGTTAAATCCCATCGTAAATACATCACGAGGCCAGCTGTGTGATTTCTGAGACCTAGATGAGAGTCCATTTACTTCAGCCTTTGATTCAGTAAATGTTAAGCAGCAGAAGACTTCGAATGGTTGAAATTCATTGTTACAGGATTTAACTCATAAACCAATGAGAGATTTTTTTTTTCTCTGCAATGGTTGCTAAGTCTATTCCATGTTAACACTGTGGAAATAAATATGAAGATGTGGACATTGCATCGGGGCTCTTTTCTGTGGAAGAGAAGGTGGTGGGATTGGGGTGAAGGGCTACACTGGAGGCAGGAGATAGGGCTGTGCTGTGTTGGAGCCGGGGCTGAGGGTAGACCCCCCAGAGATTTGACATCTGTGACACCTGTGAAATGGGTTCGGGTGCTCATGACTCCATAGCTGGCGGAGGAGCACAGCACAGCTGTTGCAGGGGCAGCTAAGGTTTCCTCTGAAAATCTGTCAGGAGCAAGGACTACTTTGGCATTAACCATCACTGTTTGATTTCTTGACAGGTATGTGAGATGGGGAGTGATTTGATTTTTTTTTTTTTTTTTAATAGAAAAGAGGAATAGTTGTTCCCCAAATGTTTCTTCCTCCACTGCCTTCCAGTACTTTCTTTACATGAAAGATTAGTGTAAAAGTACAAAATCAGCCCAGGAAACATTCAGCAGCCACTAGTTACTACATAGAATTTATAAAGTGGATGTTAAATGGAGAGAGAGTTGGCTCAGGTCCCCTGAAATCTTGTAGGATTAACTTCTCTGAGGAAAAGAAAAATCAGGTTTGCATTTTGTATTAATATTCTGCTTTTAGAAGTAATAGAAATACAAGTTGAAGATTGTCTTTACTTACAAAATTATATTTTAATTTTTTTTGAGACATAGTCTTGCTCTGTCACCCAGTCTGGAGTGCAGTGCTGTGATCTCGGCTCACTGTAACCACCATCTCCCAGTCTCTAGTGATTCTCATGGCTCAGCCTCCCTGGTTGCTCAGATTACAAGTGTATGCCACCACACCCAGCTAATTTTTGTATTTTTTGTAGAGACAGGGTTTCGCCATGTTGGCCAGGCTGGTCTCGAACTCCTGGCCTCAAGTGATCCGCCTACCTCGGCTTCCCAAAGTGCTGGGATTATAGGCGTGAGCCACCGTGCCCAACCACAAAATTATATGTATATATATTTAAACGTGTCAAACATTTTGCTTTCTTTCTCCATTTTAGGTAAAATCTCAGCCACAGTAATTGCTTTCTTCTGCTTTTTCTTTATAAAAACCTGCTTATGAAGGCCTTCTGATACAGATAGTTAAATCGCTGTAGTAGGAGGCTCAGGTTTTCTAAGGGATTGCAAATGTGCTGCATGGTTTTTCTATTCCTATGTCCTGGAAGCCTTTGTTTAAAGTGGGCTTTACAAATGTGTCCCTGAGGTGCGTGAGCAAGAGAACAATCTCAGCCCCAATACGGGGGCTGTGTTCTTGCCGTAAGAATCTGTAGCTGACTGGTGTGCTGAACCCGGGCACTCTTTTTCCTATTGTTTGCCATGGAAATTTCCACTTTGGACCGAGTAAGGTCAACTAGGTGTTTTAAAATTGTTTTTCTCCTATGTGATTGGGTGTGAAGAGGGAAAGTAGGAATACACTCAGAATTATTACTGGATTGCATAAAAGTGATAGAAGTGTAGTGGGGTTCACTTCCTCAATTGGTGCTTCCTAGATTTTTCTCTCCCATCTCTTCCTGCTTTGTTTCTTTAAAGAAAAGGCTGTTGTCTCTCTTTTTAAATATTTAAGTCTAGTGAGTTTATTTTGTACGCAATTGCTTTAATTTTAAGGGAAGTAAATCTGAAACTATCTTGAAGCCCAAAGGATTTTTAGTAAGTGGATTAACAGTGATGAGGTATTTGCGATTACTTTAAATGCCAAAATGCTTGAGAACTTTGCCAGGTTAAAAATTACTTAATATATTTTAGAATGTAGGTTAGAAAGTAGTAGGACAAGGAATAGCTTTATTACTCTTGAGAACACTTGGATAAATGAAAATATAGTTTGCTTCCGTGTTAAGTTGTGGTTGAGCTATGGAGTGACCCTGGAGCTGCCGCATCCCACAGGCCTGAGCTCAGCAAGGGTTCAATTCAAGAGAGATGACGTCTCCACTTGGATAATGGCAGACAGTGTGGGTAGCGGCCATGCACTAGGGGAATTCACCTCTGTCAAATTAATACTCTCCTGTCTACTGGATTCTTCTTGTGCTTCACCTGGATTAAAAAGCTGTACTGCCTCTTTTGAAACAGATAAAACCTTTCTATAAGTCTCAATTAATGAGCTTGCACAATCTTGTATATGTACAGGAAACCCCTCCTGTCTCCTAATGTGATTAGTACTGTAAAATATTCTATAAAACTGATTAAAAGGGGAGAGCAGTTTGATTCACAGGGTTTTATGTTTCTGTCATCTATTTTATATTCAG